AGTTTGAGGCTGGCCCAGGCAACATAGTGAGACCACATCCTTACAAAACATGAATTAGCCAGGCGTGGTGGTGTGTGCCTGTAGTCCCAGCTACTTGGGAGGCTGAGGCTGAGGATCACTTGAGCCCGGGAGGTCGGAGGCTGCAATGACCCATGATTGTAGCCTGGGGGACAGAGTGAGACCCTGTCTATATGTGTATATATATATATATTTGGGACAATTGGGGAAATCTGGATGTGGACTAGCTATTAGATGATATTAAGAAGTTACTGTTGGCTGGGCATGGTGGCTCACTTCTGTAATCCCAGCACTTTGGGAGGCCGAGGCGGGCAGATTACTTGAGGTCAGGAGTTCAAGACCAGCCTGGCCAACAAGGCGAAACCTCATCTCTACTAAAAATATGAAAATTAGCCAGGCATGTGGCACACGCCTGTAATCCCAGTTACTCGGGAGGCTGAGGCAGGAGAATCACTTGAACCCGGGAAGTGGAGGCTGCAGTGAGCCGAGATTTCACCACCGCACTCCAGCCTGGGTGACACAGTGAGACCCTGTCTCAAAAAAAGAAGTTACTGTTAACTAATTTCTAATAACTTAGATATTATTAGATATTGTCAACTAATATCAAGTTGTTAATTCTATTCATTTATTATGGCAGAAGTATTTTAAAGTAAATTAGACAAATCATGACATTTCATACCCAATACTTTAACATGCATCTCTAAAAACCAATTTCTTACAAAGCCACATAATTTTATTACGCCTAATAAGGAGACGTAGCAGGGTAGTGTGAAGGAGGGGAAATCGTGGCGATGGGTTAGGTATACACTTAGAATGAAGTGCAGACTCCACACGGAGGCCCTCCCGAGGCCCAACCGGACCTGACCTGGGTTTGCTTCTCTGTCTTCACCTGCCAGCACTAACCCGCAGCTATACTCCAGCCACACAGGACTTCTTTGAGTTCTTTCAGTGACCAATCTCTTTCTCGCCTCAGGGCCTTTGTACTGGCGGTTCCTTCCGCCGGACACGTCGGGTTTCCTCGTTTTTGCGGACTGGCGCTTTCTGATTTCAGAGACTCTCCGCAACAGAACCATCTCAAGTGGGTCTACCTCCTCGCCTTTTTTTGTTGTTGTTGTTGCTTGGCTGCGCTTCTGACAGGGCAGGCCGTGATGATGTTTGTTTATGAGTTAGGTCTGACTGTTCGTTGGTGCTTAAGATCCCCACCGGGTCCCTAGGGCCTGTGCGTACCGCGCACCTGTGCACGTCCTGCGCGCAGCTGCAGGCGACTCCGCTCTGGCTCGTCGCTGCTGTTTCCTGCTGGGGGTGCCGACCCTGTCCCACGCTAGCTGGGTGACTTCCCCCAACCGCAGAGACAGCGGCGACCCGGGGCCTCAGACCTGCCCCCGCATCTCGCCGGCGCCAGGCAGTGGGAAGTCAGGTTCTTCCGCCACCTCCCAGCCAGGTAACTGCCCCGAAGCCTGCCCCAAAGCCTGGCGGGCTCAACCCGCTGCCTTCCTCCCCAACAGGACTCTGCCACCCTCCCTCAGGATGCCTGAGGGCCCCGAGCTGCACCTGGCCAGCCAGTTTGTGAATGAGGCCTGCAGGGCGCTGGTGTTCGGCGGCTGCGTGGAGAAGTCCTCTGTCAGCCGCAACCCTGAGGTGCCCTTTGAGAGCAGTGCCTACCGCATCTCAGCTTCAGCCCGCGGCAAGGAGCTGCGCCTGATACTGAGCCCTCTGCCTGGGGCCCAGCCCCAACAGGAGCCACTGGCCCTGGTCTTCCGCTTCGGCATGTCCGGCTCTTTTCAGCTGGTGCCCCGCGAGGAGCTGCCACGCCATGCCCACCTGCGCTTTTACACGGCCCCGCCTGGCCCCCGGCTCGCCCTATGTTTCGTGGACATCCGCCGGTTCGGCCGCTGGGACCTTGGGGGAAAGTGGCAGCCGGGCCGCGGGCCCTGTGTCTTGCAGGAGTACCAGCAGTTCAGGTAGGGCCAGCACCAGGTGTGATGAACATAGTGGGTCTTACGCACCCAGACCGTGTTCCTCCAGGGAGAATGTGCTACGAAACCTAGCGGATAAGGCCTTTGACCGGCCCATCTGCGAGGCCCTCCTGGACCAGAGGTTCTTCAATGGCATTGGCAACTATCTGCGGGCAGAGATCCTGTACCGGTCAGCAAGCAGGCATGGGCATGGGGACTGCGGCCTAGCATGGCTTGCCTTGCCCCCACTACAGGCTGAAGATCCCCCCCTTTGAGAAGGCCCGCTCGGTCCTGGAGGCCCTGCAGCAGCACAGGCCGGTAAGCCCAGAGAGGGATGGAGCACACGTGCTACAGACAGGTCCTGCCCCTGCCCCTTCCTCAGAGCCCGGAGCTGACCCTGAGCCAGAAGATAAGGACCAAGCTGCAGAATCCAGACCTGCTGGAGCTATGTCACTCAGTGCCCAAGGAAGTGGTCCAGTTGGGTGAGGCCAAAGATGGCAGCAACCTCTGCTTCCTCTGATCTCTGCCTGTTCCTCTGTCCCACAGGGGGCAAAGGCTACGGGTCAGAGAGCGGGGAGGAGGACTTTGCTGCCTTTCGAGCCTGGCTGCGCTGCTATGGCATGCCAGGCATGAGCTCCCTGCAGGACCGGCATGGCCGTACCATCTGGTTCCAGGTTGGGCCCTACTGTTCACACAGGCAGAGACCCTGATTCCTGAATTATCCCCATCCCATTTTAGGGGGATCCTGGACCGTTGGCACCCAAAGGTAAGCTACTCCTAATGTAATAGGCTAAGAGAGACCCTCCAACTCCAACACCAGTGTCCTGCAGGGCGCAAGTCCCGCAAAAAGAAATCCAAGGCCACACAGCTGAGTCCTGAGGACAGAGTGGAGGTATGGCTGCCTGCTCCCGCCTCCTCCCCTGCGCCCCTCAGGGACCCGTGTCTCCTCCATCCAGGACGCTTTGCCTCCAAGCAAGGCCCCTTCCAGGACACGAAGGGCAAAGAGAGACCTTCCTAAGAGGACTGCAACCCAGCGGCCTGAGGGGACCAGCCTCCAGCAGGACCCAGAAGCTCCCACAGTGCCCAAGAAGGGGAGGAGGAAGGGGCGACAGGCAGCCTCTGGTGGGCTTTCCTCATCACTCCCAGAAACTGGCTTAGCTGACCATCTTGCCTGTTCTTCCCCCAGGCCACTGCAGACCCCGGAAGGTCAAGGCTGACATCCCATCCTTGGAACCAGAGGGGACCTCAGCCTCTTAGCAGGAGGCTCTCCTTGCTTGCACTCACCCTTTCTTATTGTCTTGCCCTGCATCTGGGGGTCTGAATTTTTGGGAGCAGGCAATATCTGAAGGTGCAAACAGGCCCTACGGCTGTTCCCTGCACAACTCTCATGGTTTTAATTGTACCCCATCTTCCACATCTTTAAAGCTCATGTGAAAAATGCTGCATTTTTAATAAACTGATACATTTGAACTTCTTGGCACCTCTTGGTCTGAGATGGCCAGGTAGGAAGGGCCTGCTGTCCGGTCCTGGTGACAGAAGGCCCAGCTCCTCACAAGGCAAACTGAGCCCCCATCCCAGTCCTCAAGGCTCTGACTCTATCAGAGGACAGTTTGCCTCTGCAAGGACAGCCCCTCAGAGGTGGTACAAAGACCCTGGCCCCAGGCAGCCCAGGAGCCAGAGCTCCTCCAGTCCAGATTCTCCAGGGTCCAGGGCTGCCCCCTCATCCTGGCAGGAGCCAGGCAAAACCCACCCTTCGGCCCCTCCCCAGCCCCAGGCCCAGGCCCTTTACCTGCTGGCACAGGGGAGGGGCTTCTCAACTCATGGTCTCTTCACTGGCTTTTGGTGGCTCGAGGTCCCCAGTCTCTCCTGTGGGGGCTGCAACCCAGACCCTGCACGCACAGGTACCTTAGGATCTTGCCCCTACCCACCAAATACCTGGGAAGCCATCCCACCCCAGACTTCCCACCCCCACCCCAAGCGTGAGGATGGGCCCTAAGGGGACTGAGCAGCAGGGTTCCCGATCCAAGGATTTATTCCACAAGAAAAGACTGATCCCTGCTTTAGGCTGGGGAAGCAGAAATTAGGAGTCCCCAGAGCCTTCTACAAACAAAACCCCAGCCCCAGGGACTCAGTGTGGCGGAGGCTGAAGCACGAGCAACAGGGACAGCACTTGGAAGGGAGAAAAGGTGAGCTTCAGGCGGTTGTCCCGAAGGGTCAAGTGGCCAGCAGGGTCTGGTCGCTCCAAGAGATCGCAGCTGGAGAACAGGAGGGGCCATGAAGGCTCTGCGAGGGCGAGACTCGACCCCCGCCCCAATCCCACACCGCCACTCACAGGATGGCCTCCTGAACCGGCAGCGACAAGTGCAGCCAGCAGTCCACGTGGCTGCCGTGGGCCTCATACAGCCTCAGGACCAGCGAGCGGCGCTGGGGGCTGCTCTCCGCCTGCAGAGGAACACGTCTGGTGGGAGGGGCCGAGGGCAGGCCCAGTTCGGAACCCCGTCCCCAGCACGTCCCACCCCTTGCCTGCTTGACGGTCTCCAATACGACCGCGGGTGAAGACACGGAAAACGCACTCCAGGAGGTGGCGGGCGCTGGGCTGGGGGCTGGCAGAGCCAACAGGGGGAAGTTTAGGCTGTAGGCAGCTTGGATAACGCCAGCATCCTGGAAAGAGCCTGGGGTACGACCAGGAAACAATGCTGGTGGAGAATGGGGGCTACCCTCCCCTGTCCCTAGAAGGGGCAGGAAGCCAGGTTGCTGGGGTTTGGGCTCAGGGAAGGGCAGAGAGGTGTCTAGGGCTGCAGGAAGGCCCCACCGTCCCCAGCACTCACCCTTGTGCGGCATCAGTGCATAGGTGAACTCGTGGCGCCCCGTGTCAGCAGTAGCGTCCGGGGCTTTAGGCGCCCGCAAGCTGGGGTGAGGAGGGCGCGTAGGGGCCACGCTGAAGCTGTTGGAGTTGTGGTCGGGAAGACCCATTTCTCCATGCCAGCTCCCAGGCCTGGTGGGTACCCCACTTACAGCGAGAGGCTGAGGATGCTGCCTCGCACTGACGCGCCATACTTGCAGTCGTTGAGCAGGGCCAGCCCAAAGCCGTGTTCTGACAGATCCATCCAGCGATGGGCCCACACCTGGAGGGCAGATCCAAGACCCACTTGGTGGCCCTGTGCCCCTCTTTGTGCTCCCAGACTCCAGAGCTCCTGTCACTAGGCCGAGCACAAGCTCTAGAACCACACAACTGAACTCCAGCTCCCACTGTACGGGGCCCTGGGCATGCCACCCAACCTGCCTAAGCCTCAGTTTCCTTATCTGTGAAACGGGAATAAATAATAGTACTCACCCCATCGAATGATCATGAGTATCAAATTAAATGTAA